GAAATGCACAAGTTCAGACTACAAGTAATACTCCAGTGTTCTTATCAGTGAGGCCCTCTCGGACTTGAAAATCAAGTAGCTACCAACGTCTCGGGTCCATTCCCTTCGCCCTGCTGTAGTTTCTCCATTACCGCTGTTTATTGACAGTATTCCCCGCCTGAATGTAAGCCCCACGGGGCGGAGACTGTTTCACTGCGGTATCCTTAGCATCCTGATTAGTGCTTGGCATGTAACAGATGCTTAGAGCATATTTGAGAAAAATCAATCAACTGAATGAGCCCCAGCCCGACCCTAAAATCGCCTCCTGCTTGCCTCCCAAGAAGGGAGCTGAAAGAGGCAAAGGGCGTTAGGGCGTCTCCCGTCCCCCAGCTCTTTCCCCCTTACGCACCAGAAGGGTCATTGAATCGTTTCAAGGGCGCCTTAGGAAAGGACATGTTGACGGCCAGCTCCAGAAACTGAAGGTGACTGGCACTCCTCGACAACTGAATGCGGATTATCACTCCCTACCGGTTTCAAATTCAAATCTCCCCACATTCCCCACCCACCCCGGCGTTAGCCAATTGGAAAGCCAAACCCCTGGGCACACCAATCCCGCACAGGAACACGAAGAAAGAATGCTGGGTTCTGATTGCGTCCAATTAGCTGGCCTGCGAGTTTAGGCTGCCATCCAATAGGAGACCGTTACTGTTCCCCGCCCCACCCACCCAGTCATTCCCGGAGTTACTCAAGTGTAACCTAGCATTTGCGCAAGCGCACTTCCCTCCGGAGACGTTAGAAAGTGCATTTTGGCGTCACTTAGGGGACGGTGTAGTGAGTTCCGGCTTCACTGGTTCCAATTCTGTCCCATTGTTCGTTGCATGTGAACTTTTCTGGATTTCAGTTCTTTCATCCGGGGCCTGCCGGTGCCGTAAACGGCCATTCAAAGGGAAAAACGAACACGCACACCAAAGCGCTAGCTTGCGTTCCTGCGCATGCGCAGTGACCCGAGCGGAGAGGCCGAGGCGTAGCCTAAGCGTGGGATTCCGCGCGTGCGCTCGGCTCCGCCTGGTGCGGCCGCGGCCGGGAGGGACTGGATTATGTCGGCCCCGTTTGAGGAGCGGAGTGGGGTGGTACCGTGCGGGACCCCGTGGGGCCAGTGGTACCAGACCTTGGAGGAGGTGTTCATTGAAGTTCAGGTGCCGCCAGGCACGCGCGCCCAGGATATCCAGTGCGGCCTCCAGAGCCGGCATGTGGCGCTGTCGGTGGGCGGCCGCGAGATCCTCAAGGTAGCGGCAGCTCGGGGCTTGTGTTCAGTTTCCTCTTCCCAGACGCCCCCAGCCCCGTTTCCCTGAACGACTGTTGGGTGTCCCGACGGCTCCTGTGGCTGGCAGAAAGAGAAAGAGGATAACACTGACCAGGTTTGGGTCTGGTCAGAGCCCCCGCCTCTTCAGGGCAGGTGCTGAGTTGTGGAAATTTGAGGAGCCTATTTTCGTGTTTAGTTTTCAAACTAAGACTGCTGCTTCTGCTTCTCTGACGGGCTTCAGCTGGGAACAGATTAACTAGGTTGCTAAAGGAACAAATATTTCTTCCGTGCACTGAAGACAGGCAGGAAGACAACAGATAACGTACCTGCAGTGGAGAGGTTAAGCTCCTGTACGGAAGCGTAATTCATAAATAGATAAATATAGGAAAGGACAACAAAGAAAATAGGGATAGAATAACGGGCAGAGAATTTAGAGATGATGTCAGGTGATTAGTTTTCTCATCTAAAAGCTTGAAAATCCTGCATGTTTGTGGAGTGGTCAAGCAGGTGGTGAAGAGGTGTGTGCATAAAATAAGTAGTACTCCTTTTATTTCTTTTCACCAATGCTCTTTGGATCTGGACCCGCTTTTTCTTTGTTAAGTGTATAATTAAACTAACAGGTTGAAATTAGATTTAGTTCTCAGGTTAGATGCCCAAGATGTTTGATGGCAGTGTAATATGGTGAAGGGAGACTACTTGTTTCCTAGTTTTGTAAACTTGGGCGAGAGATTGTTCAGTGTCTCTATATCTTCCTTATCCACAAGATAAGGTAGTTATAGTACCCTTCTCATGGGATTGTTTTGAGCTTAACATGGTATTCACGTGTATGAAGAGCTTGGAGTATTCACTGGTATGTAATAAGTTCATACTATATGTTAGCTATATTTTTAGCACCTTATATGTTTATTTTTCAGGGCAAACTCTTTGATTCTACAATAGCTGATGAGGGAACATGGACTTTGGGTAAGGGTAATTACTATAATTCATCAAATTAATGTGCGTGTGTGTGTGTGTGTTTTTTTTTTAGAGGACAGAAAAATGGTTCGTATTGTTCTTACAAAGACAAAGAGAGATGCAGCAAATTGTTGGACTTCTCTACTAGAATCTGAATATGCAGCGGATCCTTGGGTGCAAGACCAAATGCAGAGAAAGCTTACATTAGAGAGATTCCAAAAAGAAGTAAGTCAGATGAAGTGTATGAGTATGTGTAATATTTCATTATATATATGTTTGTATCTTTTAGAATCCTGGTTTTGACTTCAGTGGAGCAGAAATCTCAGGAAACTACACTAAAGGTGGACCAGATTTCTCAAACCTTGAGAAATAACTGCTTTTTTTCCTGCATTCTGTGGATCCTAGCAGATATTGCCAACTTAATCAGATAAACAGATTATGTAATGGAAGAAAAATGCGGATGCCTACAGTTAACAGATTGCAAAATGTATCTTAAAATGGTTCTAAAAATTGCATTCAAACATAATTTACATAGGAAATGTACTGTGGGAACTATTCTATGGATATATGGTAAAGTTGTTTTGGACTTGTTTTTGCTCAGCATGAAGTTTTATATGCTGCATTTTACTAATTCCATATTTAACCATATTTTTAATACAAAAGAACATTAGAGTATAGATCATGTGAAATGAAGGGTGCCTTTGGGGAAAATTAACTTTTTCTTTTGATAAGTATGATATTCAATAAAATTTTCTAAATAGGAATTGTGTACCCCTTTGTCTAAGTATAACAATTCACACAAAATTATAGTGCTGAAAACAATTTTAATAAAGGAAAAAGTCCATAAATGTATTTTAAGTAAATTAAGAGTTAATGTAAATTTCTTAATTAGAATATTATTACTTGAGGGATTACTTTATGTCAAGAAGTTTAAAAATAGTTAAAACCCTAACAATAGAAGTGGATTAACACAAAAGAGAAGTGTGATCATGGTAATTAGGTGAGTCCTTTGTGGCAGAAAGCAAAGTAAGGTCACTAATTGTATATCAGTGGCATCATTTTGATTGTAAGTGATTTAGGCATATAGGTAGGAATTGTCTATAGACATTTTATTCAATATCCTATTTATGTCCTTTTTATTTTTTGCCCTTTTTAACTCTTGAAAAAATTTTAAATCTCATGCATAGAAAAGTTACAGATAATTTTTTTCTTTCTGAACCATTTGTGATTTAGTTGAAGACATGATTCCTCATTACTGATTACTATCTGCTTCAAATTATCTTACATGACTACAATGCAACCATTAGAATCAGGAAATTTACGTTGACACATTACTACCCTCTAATCCTCAGATCTTCACTTCATTCACATTGAACTGATTGTCCCAATAATGTCCATATAGCAAGAGGATCCAGTCAGAATCATGCCTTTCATTTAGATGTCAGCTGTCTTTAGTTTACTTCATTCTGGAACAAATTCTCATTTGTTTCCTTTTACAACTTAGTACTTTTGACAATTATGGGCTAGTTTTGTAGAACACCCCTTATTTTGAGTTCTGTCTGATACTTCATGATTAGATTGAGGTTATTCATCTTTGGCAGGAATGTGATAGAAGTGCATCCTGTCATTGTTTAATAATTTCAGTTTGTCTCATTTCTGATGGTGTTTCTTAGATGACTGATTAAGGTAGTGTCTGCCAGACTTCTCCACTGTAGTTATTTTTATAATTATTTCTTGAGAAGATAGTTGCAAAATACTACCTTGTTTCTGATCAGACTTTAAATTTATCGTATCTCTATAAACTCATTATTTTCTATTTTATTCAGCAGGTTAAAAAACCTATTATCATTACATTGGTGCTCAAAATTATTGTACATTTGGCTGGTAGAAGTCCATTCTGGGTGGCCTCTGTGTCCTTCTGACACATTCCCATCATTATTCAATGAATTTGTTACTCTCTGGCATAAGATATACCAGGCTTCTCATGCTGTCCTCGACCTAACCCAAGAATCAGCCATTTTTCCGTAGAGCCTGGGTTCTCTTTAGTGAGTAATATTTAAAAGCCAAGATCTGTGCTAGTGTGCAATTGCCGTTGGTGTGTATATATAATGCATGTCTTTACATCTATATTTCTGCATCTATGTATATTGAAAACCATGAATTCACATATAAATTCTGATCCCATGGGCTTCATTTTCATTTTTTCCTTCTCCACATTTATAACCGTTTTCAGTACCAGTGAGAAACCTGATTCCTATTTGATTATTTGTGGGGTTTTTTTTTTTTAAGGTGGAGTTTCACTCTTGTTGCCCAGACTGGAGTGCAGTCGCGCGATCTCGGCTTACTGCAACCTCCGCCTCCTGGGTTCAAGCGATTCTCCTGCCTCAGCCTCCCAAGTAGCTGGGATTACAGGCATGCGCTGCCACACCTGGCTAATTTTTAATTTTTGGTAGAGACGGGGTTTCTCCATGTTGGTCAGGCTGGTCTCGAACTCCGGACATCAGGTGATCCGCCCGCCTGGGCCTCCCAAATTGCTGGGATTACAGGTGTGAGCCACTGCGCCTGGCCTGATTCTCTATTGTAGGTCATCTCCCCACATGAATGTCTTCCTCACCCTGCTTAGGCTTCGCATCCTATGCTGAGCAGGAATGTCCTCCTCATCCTGCCTGGACCCTAATACCTCACTCCAGGCCATGGCAGTCCATTCACCCTGTGATTCCTATCTTGCTCATTTTAGGAATGAATTGTCGGGGGAAGAGGCTATTTTTCTTTTAATTTTATTCTCTTTGACATTTAACAAAATTTTTTGAGTAAAGTAAAATTAACTTTTTTGGTGTATGGTTTGGTGAATTTTAAGTATAGATATGTGTAAACACCTCCACAGTCAGAGTATTGAAGAGTTCAATCACCGTAAAAACTCTCGTGCTCTCTTTGTACTCTACACACCCTACTCCCAGCCCCTAAACCTTGGAAACCACTGATCTAATCCCCATCTCCATATTTTTGTCTTCAAGCATGTTATAAATGGGATCATATATAATTAAGAAAAACGCTTTATTGTAACAACATACATTTCACCCATTTAAGGTGTGTAATTCAGTAGCTTTTAGTATATACACAGATAAATGCAACCATTCCAATAATCAATTTTAGAATGTTTTCATCACCTCAGATAGAAACCTTGTATAGTTTAGCTTTTATCCTTCTCCTGTCATCCCCCGCCATCCATACTACCTCTTTTCATCTCATAGATTTCCTTATTCTGGACATTTCATGTACATGGAATCATAATACGTGGTCTTTGGTTACTGGCTTCCTTCACTTTACATGTCTTAAGAGGTTCATCTATATTCGAGCATGTATCAGCACATTCATTAGTATGTCTGAAAATACTTCATTGTATGGCTGTAGCACTTTGTTTATACATTTGTAAGTTGGACATTTTGGGTATTTCCACCCTTTGGCTGTCCTGACTAAAGCTGCTATAAACGTGTACAAGTCTTTATGTGCATATGTGTTTTCATTTCTTACCTAGGAGTAGAATTTTTAGGTTATATGATAACTATGTTAATCATTTGAGGAGCTGTCATTGTTTCCCAAAGCAGCTACATCTTTTTACTTTCCCACCAGCAGTGTATGCAGGTTCCATTTTCTCTGCATCCTTGCCAATACTTGTTTACCTGACATTTTGATTTTAGTCACTCTAGTGGATATGAAATGGGATCTCTATCTAGTTTTGGTTTGCTATTCTCTGATACTATGTTGAGCATTCTTTCTTGTGCTTATTGGCTATTTGTGTATCTTCCTTAAAGCAGTGTTTATTCAAATTATTTACCCATTTTTTTAGTTGTCTTATTGGGTAGTAAGAGTCTTTATATATTCTGGGTACAAGTCTCTTACCAGGTATATGATTTGTAATTTCTCCTATTCTCTCTTTACTTTGTTGATAGTGTCTTTTGAAGCACAGACTTAATTTTGATGAAGTCTTATCCATCATGCCATTGGTGGATCATGTTTTTGGTGTCATGTCTAGGAACCTTAACCCCAGGTCATGAGGAATTTTTCTTTTTTCTTTTTTTGACTCACATTCTCACTCTGTCACCCAGGCTGGGGTGCAGTGGCACAATCTCCACTCACTGCAACCTCTGCCTGCTGGGTTCAAGTGATTCTTGTGCTTCAGTCTCCCAAGTAGCTGGGACTACAGGTGTGCACCACCACTCCCAGCCCATTTTTTTTTTATTTTTTATTTTTAGTAGAGTTGGGATTTCACCATATAGGCTAGGCTGGTCTTGAACTGACCTCAACGGATCTGCCCGCCTCAGCCTCTGAAGTGCTGGGATTACAGGCATGAGCCACCGTGCCCGGCCTATGGATTTTTTTCTTCTAAAAATTTTATAAATTTAGTTCTACATTTAGATCCGTGATCCATTTTAGGTTAATTTTTGTATAAGCTGTGAAATTTAGGTAGGTTTATTTTTTTGCATATGGATGTTCAGTTGTTTTAAAATCGTCTGTTGAAAAACTCTCCATTCCCCATTGAGTTGTCTTTTCACCTTTGTCAGAAATCAATTGCTATTTATGTGAGTCTGGTTTTGGACTTTATTCCATCGATCTATGTGTTTATCCTTTCATAAATACCAGATTGCCTTGATTATCACAGCTTTATAGTAAGTCTTAAAACTGGGCAGCATGATTCCTTCAAAATTTTTTTGAAATCTTTTTCAAAATTGTTTTGGCTAATTTAGTTTCTTTGCCTTCCATATGAATTTTAGAATTAGCTACTCTGTATCTACAAAAAATCCTACTGGGGTTTTGAATGCAATTTTGTGTCTTCCAATCCATGAACATGAGGTATCTATTTAGGACCTCTTTCATTTCAGTTATCAGCATTTTATGTCATTTTTCAGCATATATTCCACAGTGTTCATTTTGGAGGAACTATTGTTAAGTTGTATTATTTTTGAAACATGGGTTTCCAATTGCACATCGCTAGTATGTACAAATGTGTTTGATTTTTGTTTGTTGACCTTGTATCCTGTGACCTTGCTAAACTTCATTAGTTTTGGGAGTTATTTTGTTGTTAACTCATTAAGTTTTCTACATAAACTACGAATAGAAACAGTTTTATTTTATTCTTTTTAGTCTATGATTTTTCTTGCCTGATTTTGTTGTTAACTCATTAAGTTTTCTACATAAACTACGAATAGGAACAGTTTTATTTTATTCTTTTTAGTCTATGATTTTTCTTGCCTGATTGCAGTGGCCAGAACAATAACATGGAGAAAGTGGCCATCTCAGTCTTGTTCTGGATCTTAGGATTTTGAAAGCATTGTTTTTGACCATTATGTATGCAAGCTGTAGGCTTTTCTTAAATTCCCTTTGTCATGTTGAGCAAGTTCCCATCTATTAATTTGTTGTTAGCAGAGTTTCATGAGTGGATGCTGAATTTTCTATGCTCTTTCTGTATCAGTTTGGTCATTCTTTTTGTTTAGACTGTTAAAATCATGGATTTTACTGATTCCAGAATTTTGAAACAGCTTATATTTCCTCCCAACCCCAAACTTGGTCATGGTACATTATTCAGCTTATGTATCTAGATTTTTATTTTTTGAGGATTTTTATGTCTGTGTTCATTTTGGATATTGTGCAATTGTTTTTGTTTGTTTTTTCCTTGTGTTATCTTTATCTTGGTATGGTATCATGTTAATTCTGGTCTTGTAAAATGAATTGCAAAGTGATTATTCTTTCTGGAAGAGATTTGTAGAATTTGTTATATCTTTAAATGTTTTATGAATTTGCTAGTAAGGTTTTAAACAATGGTTCAATTTTTAAAAATAGAGAATTTATTGAGGTTTATTTAAGTTTGGGTACTGTATGCCTTTCAAGGAATTGGTTCATCTAATCCTATGTGCATAGAGTTGTTCATGGTATTTTCTTTGTGTCGTTCTAATGAGGATCTATACTGTTATCTTTTCTTTGATTCCTAAGATTGGAATCAAAGATTGGAATTCCTTCTCTTTTTTTGTCAATTTTGCCAGAGGTTTATCAATTTTACTGCTCTTTTCAAAAATTAGTTTTTTGATTGTTTTCTATTAATTTGTTTACAATTGCATTTATTTTCTGCCTCTTTTTTTTTTTTCTTCTTTCTGCTTGCTTTAGGTTTAGTTTGGGCTTCTTTTTTTTGTAGACAGGTCTCACTTCATCACCCAGACTGGAGTAGTGTTATGATCATAGCTCACTGCAGCCTCAAACTCGTGGGGTCATGATCCTCCTACCTCAGCCTTCTGAGTGGCTGGGACTATAGTGGTGTGCCACCACACCCAGTTAGATTTTCCTACTTTCTTAAAGTGGGAGCTTAGAGTGTTAATTTGAGAACTTTTTCTTGTTTAGTAAAAAGCAGTCGATTGTTATAAATTGCAGCACCAGCATGGCTGCATTCCAAGCACGGTGATATTTTCATTTATTTTAAAATATTTTTTAAGACTTCCCTGTAGTATCATGAGTTATTTAGAAATGTGTTGTTTAATTTCCAAGTGTTTGGAGATTTTCTTGCTGTTACTGATTTCTAGATTATGGTCAAAAAACATATTTTATATGATTTCATCTCTTTTAAATTTGTTAAGGTTTAAGACCCATGATGTGGTTTATCTTGGTGAGTGTTCCATGTGTACTTGAAAAGAATGCTTATTCTGCTGTTTTAGGTAGAAGGGTTTTATGTCAATTAAATCTAGCTGGTTATTAGTATTATTCCATTTTCCTACATCTTTGCTAATTTTCTATTAATTCTATGGACTACTGAGAGAGGAATGTTTAAGTTTCCAACTGTAAATGAAGATTTGTCCAGTCCTCCTTTTAATGCTACCACTTTTTGCTTCATGTTTTTTTTTTTTTTTTTGAGTCTTACCCTGTCACTCAGGCTGGAGCATAGCAACTCTGTCATGCTTCACTGCAGCCTCAAACTCCTGGGCTCAGACAGTCTTCCCACCTCAGGCTCCTCAGTACCTAGGACTACAGATGTATATCACTATGCCTAGCTAATTTTTGATTTTTTGTAGAGATAGGGTCTCCCTATGTTGAGTAGGCTGGTCTTGAACTCTTGGCCTCAAGCAATCCTCCCACCTTGGCTTCCCAAAGCATTGGAATTACAGGAATGAATGAGTCTCTGTACCTGGTCTCTTCATGTATTTTTAAGATCTGATAATAAGTGCTTACACTTTTAGCACTGTCTTGGTGAATTTTATCATTATATAATGTCCCTAATTATCCTTGGCAATTTTGGTTGTTCCTAACTCTACTTTGATGAATATAAAAATGGCTTTTTAATTTATTTTTTGAGACAAGAGCCTCACTCTGTTGCCCAGGTTGGAGAGCAGTGGTGTGATCTTGTCTCACTGCCTCACAGGTTCAAGCAATTCTCCTGCCTCAGTCTCTGGAGTAACTGGTACTACAGGCATGCGCCACCACACCCAGCTGATTTTTGTATTTTTAGTAGAGATGGGGTTTCACCATGTTGGCCATGCTGGTCTCGAACTCCTGGCCTCAAGTGATCCGTCCACCTTGGCCTCCCAAAGTGCTGGGATTACAGGTGTGAGCCACTGCGCTCGGCCTTAAAAATTGGCTTATCTTTTAATTCATCTTGACTCATGTTTACTGTTTTTTGGTTTCTGAAAAATAGATTTAATAAATAATAACATTTTATCAAAGTTATTAGTATAGAGAAATAAATTGAGTGTTGTTATTATTCTATGATCATGATGACAGCACAGAAGTTAATGTGGCCAGCATATAGTTTTGATTAAAAATTATACAAGCAATTTCACTTGAGTCCAATTAATCTTTTATTTTG